AGAACAATCTCATCTCAGTAGTTCCAGACCAGCCCCACACTCCCATGGCAACTCACCTTAAACATCTGGTGTGTATTTGTTCATGCATTGTTCTTTATACATATAGTTTTCCTTTCTTGTTTTTATAAAATGGCACTGGTGGGCATATATATATTTTTGGTGGGGAGGGAGGGATGGGGTCTCCCTCTGTCGCCCGGGCTGGAGTGCAGTGGCAAGATAATAGCTCACTGCAGCCTCCACCTCCTGAGTTCAAGAGATCCTCTTGCCTCAGCCTCCCGAGTAGCAGGACTACAGACGCTTGCCACCCTGCCCCGCTAATTTTTATTTTTTGTAGAGATGGGGTCTCCCTATGTTGCCCAGGCTGGCCTCAAACTTCTGGGCTCAAGCAGTCCTTCTGCCTTGACCTCCGTGCTGGGATTACAGGTGTGAGCCACCGCACCCGGCCTAGTGAGCATATTTTTAAGGTGTATGTCAATTAGTGTGGAACACTGATGGAACGAACATAGCAATAATTAGAATTGCCACTCATGGAGCACATATTAAGTGTCGGGCATTGAGCACCAAGCATTGTGGACAGACGCTTTATTTTCACCAGGTTTTGAGTGCTTACTGGGTACTAGACTTTTCAGTCAATATTAATCATCTACTATGTGATTCTACCAAGTGCTTATGAACAAGTGTGCAGCGCCTATTCTGCGCCAGCCTTTTGCTTGCATCTCATTTAAACGTGAAAACAAGGAGTGATCTCTATGCTCTGCCCAGGGTGGGGGCGCGGGCCCGAGCAAGGGGTGCACACCTGAGTAGGGACAGGACGGGGGAAGCGGCGTCCTCTTCCCTGGCGCGCTGCAAAGCCAGGGCTACCCTGAATGGCCAGGGGGAGAAGGGGCCGGCGGAGGTCAGGCCGAGGGCAGGCGGCAGCGAAGGGCTAGGCGGACGTCCAGGCCACCCGGGTGGCCTCGTCCGCGGAGCGGTGGGCGGAGCGGCGGGCGGGGCCTGTATTGTCCGCTCCGCGAGGCATGCCGGGAGCCCCGCCCCCAACATGGCGTCTCACTGACAGTTGGTTGCCGAGCGGCAGAGGCGGATCCTGCTCCTGAGGGCGGCGGCGGCGGCGGCGGCGGCGGCGGCGGCAGGGCCGGGGTCTCCCGGGCCGGGGTCGGGGGTATGGCGACTCGGACCGCCTAGGGCGGAGTTGCACGGGCGAGGCAGCAAGTGGGGCGCCGCTGGCGGGCGCGGCGGCCGCTGCCATGGACTGGTGATCGCGGCGGCTCCTGCTCCGTTTCCCCCGGCCGGGCGTCTGCTCCTCAGCGCCAAGCCTTCAGCCGGGGCCATGGGCTCGTCGGCGGCCGCGGCGGCGGCGGCGGCGGCGGCCGCTGACTCGGCGCAGTGGCTCTCGGTGAAGGAAGAGACCATCTTCCTGCACGACGGGCTGATCCGGGTCACCGACCTGGCCGAGCTGCCCAGCGAGATCCTCGGGGCCCCAGAGGCCGCGGACACCGACCTGGAGGTGAGCGAGGCGGCCCCCGGCCCCCGCCATCGTTTACCCACTTCTCCATCGTCTTTTTCCTTAGATTTTAACCTTTGAGACCAAGAACCCGTCGGAATTAGCAGAACGTTTGCGCTCTGTTTGTGGGAATCAGAGCAATGCCTATGCCCGGCTGCTGGAATACCGCCTGAATGCCTTGCGAGGACTGTGGAATGCCCAGCGCCAGCTGGCCTTAGAAGAACAGCATGAAAGGGAAAGTTCAGGTGATGAGGAAACTTTGGCCCTGCTCAAACGCCAGGGCTTGTTGCAGCAACCTGAGCAAGCGCCCTTCACATCGAGGATGGGGCTCCTGCTGGTCTTCCCCCTTATTCAGTCCCAGAGTAGAACAGACCCCTCTCTCTGTAACATAACTGCTGAGGTGCTATTGAACTGCCTTCGTGACTGCCAGCCTTTGAGCTTGACCAAGGAGCCTGCTGACTGTCTCAATGGAATTGAAACTTTGCTGTGCTCTTGGCTAGAGGAGACTTCTGACACAGGCCGACACATCCCACATAAGCAAAAAGAAAATGCTGCTGCTGCCCTGGTGGCTTTGGCTTGTGCCAGGTAAGGAAAATCGAATGTATCATTTGGTGACCGATGATTTACTGTTCCTTCCTTTTATTTTTAGGGGATCATTGAAAACTTTCGTCCACACAGTCCATCTATTACAGAAACAGACGGATCTAGGGTCCCTGCCTGTAGCTGATGTGCTATATAGGTAAGTTGTCACTTTGTATCCTTACCCTCCTTTGTCTTTGTGATTTTCTTTCTCCCCCATATAGGCTGTTGCTTTTGGAAGGGGGGCCTGGATCTCCCTCCTGTTTGCTTGGGGGCAAACACATAGTATCATGGGGTTATGAAGACATGTTGCCTGCGCCGGATAGCAACACTGGCTCCAGTTCTGAAAATAAAGGTAATGTAAAAGTTTTTGTCCTGTGATTAATATATATAATTTACCTGTGAAAAAACGATTTCAGATGCTGACTTGGGACGCTGTCTCACGGCAGATGGTCTTTACCTGTATACTACTAACTCAGTTGGAAGAGGAGTAAGCAAATTGGGATCTGGATTACATGGTACTCTCAGGTCAGTTGCATGGAACTTCCTGAATGATTGGGTGATTCAGCCTGTGCTCCATTTCATTCCACAGAGGTTTTGTGTACTGCCGGAACGAGGAGTTGGAACCAGGATGGGTGGCTTTTGGCAGCGGCAGTCTTCTCCACCGGCCTGTCTCTTTCGATAATAAACCTCACTCCCTTTTCCAGGTCATTGACCAGAACACCCTTCAGGTAAACAGAAAACCAAGGCATTTTTAAAACATTCTAATGGAGATTTCCTCCCTTTCATGCCCAGGTGTGCCAGGTGGTGCCAATGCCAGCCAATCACCTCCCCATTGGCAGCACCATGAGCACTGTGCACCTGTCTTCAGATGGCACTTACTTCTATTGGATCTGGTCTCCTGCCAGCCTGAATGAGAAAACACCGAAGGGACATTCTGTCTTCATGGACATTTTTGAACTTGTGGTAAGTTTGAACTTTCTCGCTTGTATCTTTGCTCATTTTAGGACCTCCTTTTTTTCTATGTTAGGTTGAAAATGGTGTATTTGTAGCCAACCCACTTCAGGAACGTACAATTCTAATGAGAAAAGAGGGCGAATCTGCCAAAAGCATTAATGAGATGCTTCTAAGTAGACTTTCTCGGTATAGAGCCTCCCCGTCAGCAACGCTTGCTGCCCTGACTGGTTCCACCATCTCCAACACACTGAAAGAGGATCAAGCAGGTATGTTACTCTGTGCTTCCCAGATCTGTTTCTTTTGATTTAGCATTTTCATTCCTTTCTCCAGCAAATACTAGCTGTGGGCTGCCTCTAAAAATGCTGCGGAAGACACCCATATATACCTGTGGCACCTACTTGGTGATGCTGGTGCCTCCTCCAGGGGGATCAGGCAGCTCTGCCACCCGATCTCTTTTTGGTGGAACAAGTGGTTTGTCATCTTTAAAAAGTAAGTGAATTTTACTTGTGGCACTTTCCTCGCTCATTAAACAGCTTAATGTTTGTTTCCAAAGTCCTAGCCTCCAGCTTGGTGTATAATATTTCGGATGGTCAGTTTACAAGTCGTGCAGATCTCATAGATGCTGCTGGAAGCTCACTGGGGCGTGGTGCTCTCGTACCAGGATTGGGTAAGAAATAAACTTGCACATATCTTTGGAAATGGTGACTGAATACAGTATGCTCTTTTTGCAGGAGCGTGTTATGACACAGTGAACAACATGCTATGGACATGCTCAAATGACTATATCGATCAGTGGTGTAACCCTGGGAATCAAGCCTTCCATTATGTCTGCCAGAGACTTGGAGTCAGTCACATTATCACTGAGCCCAAAGGTGAGGTGCACTCAGGGTCTTGCAGGAAAAGATTTCCTCACTCAGTTTCCTTTTCATCTTCTAGAAGAGGCTATAACCACGAATGAGGTTATAAACCAATTATTGCACCACGTTGGTGCGATGTGCATACACCAACTCAATCTTCTTGCCACCAACCCCAATCTTCCAATCACAAGTGTCTTGGGCAAGCAGCATCCAATTGAAGCACATCATCTTAGCAGTATTTGTGACATTATGGAGAAGGCCATGGTTAATGGAGATACCTGTATTATACGCTGCATTCTCGTTGTCTTTCAGGTAAATACACTGTTTTGAAATAAATAAGATGACATTTTTAGATAGACTCCTTCTGTTTCTGTAGGTGGTATTTAAATTTTTCTTCAGCCCACAAACTGAAAGGAATCGAGACATCATTCGACGGTCGGGATTGCTTCTTTGGCAGTTGTTGATGGCTCCAAAAGATCAAATTTGCCCTGAAATTCAGAAGGAAGTCTGCCTTGCCATCAGGTAAACAGCTAATGATTTTTGTAGTGCTCTCTCTTAAATGTTTTTGACTTTTTTGTCATTTCAGCTCTGGTTTAAATATCTTGTACCCAGGTGAAACTGAAATCAATAACTTACTTAAACTGGTCTTAACAGAAGGTAAGAATTATCCTTTAATTATCTTTGAACAGAGGGTAGTTGATGGAGCTTTCTTCTGTGTTAGGAGAGAGAAACAGTGGACTCTCCCAGCTACGGGATGTGATCCTAACCAACCTGGCTGAACAGCTCCAAAACAACCGATTTGGCAGTGATGAGGATGATCATTACAGGTGACACCAGTTATATTATTCACTTCTAGCCTTTTTATTGTTACATTTTTCCTGCATTTTAAAGACTAAATGATGAACTTTTACACTACATTCTGAAGATTGTTGTACGAGAATCCTGTATCTTAATCACCAAGTGCCAAACTGTCTCTAAAGATGATTTTCAAAAGCTCCTTTCAACTGTGCCTGTAAGTAAAAATGTGTTTAATGAAAGCAAAATAGATCATTTAAATGCCCTTATTTGTATTAAAGGCTGCATCCTCCTGCCTGCGCTATCTGATGGCAGTTCAGAATCACCTTCTCAGTAACACTATTTTGATTAAACCTGATGAGAATGATGACAGTGACAGCTCCTTGCAGGGAGAGACATTGAAGGTACAGGTAAACACCAAGCTTTATTTTAACGATGCGTTTTAAAAATAATATGATGATATTTTCTGCCTAGGAGCTAAAAGTCAGTATTTTGGCTCTTGCCACCCAAATCCTGACTGGATGTGATGAAGTGTTGGAAATGCTACAGCAGGTCACAACTGCCCTCATAAATAGTGACATAGCAGACCGTGAGCAGAGGTGAGGAATGGATTGTGGGCTGTGACCAGCTGTAGGCTGTGTGTTTTTCTTGAACTTTTTGTAGGTTAAAAGGCTTGGAACAAGTTACTAAGGCTACTATGCTTGGTCACCTTCTTCCAGTGTTACTGACCTCCTTGATGCATCCAAATTTACAGACTCTGATCATGGCGGATGCCCTGATGCCTCAGCTAGTGCAGCTGGTACTCTATACCAGCCAGGTATGATCCTTGGTGTGCCAAAGTGAACTGCTCTGGAAGACATAATGATGGTTTTGTGTTTCAGACGGCGTTGCTGCTTAAAACCCAGTGTCCGGTTTTTGCTGAGGTGGGCTGTTCCCCGTGTGGTGCACCAGACCAGAAGTGCAGGCTGTTCCCTGATGAGAGGTAATGAATGCTGCTTCCTTGCAGGAACCCTTTAAGCTAAATCACTTTCTCTTTTTCTGTTTAGAATGTTAGAAGAGAAGGAAGAGCCAGGATTTCTCACTGGTTTAAAGATTCCTGCCCCATGGGCTGCTGGAAAGACTGTGGAAACAGTCCACCCCGTCAGAGACAACTATAAATTTAAAGAAACGGTCCATATCCCAGGAGCTCGCTGCCTGTACCTTAGATTTGATAGCAGATGCTCTTCGCAATATGACTATGACAAAGTAAGTAAGAACTGGGTTACTATTGGTTCCACTACAGTCTAACAGTATATTTTCTGTTTTGAAGTTGGTGATATATGCGGGGCCTAACACAAACAGTAGGAAGGTTGCTGAATATGGAGGCAACACACTGGGATATGGCAGCCGTAGTGTCTTAGGAACTGGTTGGCCGAAAGACTTGGTGAAGGTATGGTATTCAGTCATAATCGCTTCCTAGAACTCTTTTGAAATTGTGTATCTTGTTTTTAAAGTGCATTTCCCCCCCTTCCTTAAATTTTAAGGTGGAAGGAGATACAGTCACCTTCTCCTTTGAAATGAGAAGTGGCCGTGAACACAACACTCCTGATAAAGCCATGTGGGGCTTTGCTTGCACAGTTCGCGCTCAGGTACTTGAATCTAACCACTGCCGTGGACAAAAACCAGTGTGGTTTACCCCTGTCTGCATTGTAGGAGTCTTCGGAGGATGTCTCAGGAGGCTTGCCCTTTCTGGTAGACCTGGCTTTAGGTCTGTCTGTGTTAGCTTGTTCCATGTTAAGAATCCTGTACAATGGACCAGAAATTACCAAAGAAGAAGAAGCCTGTCAGGAGCTATTGCGGTCCAAACTTTTACAAAGGTAACAAAAAGGTTGAAATTGAGCTAGTGTTGGGAAGTGAAGAGCCTCTTTTCTGTCTGCTCAGGTGCCAGTGGCAGGTGGAGGCCAATGGCGTGATCTCCCCTGCCCTTACTCCGAGCCCCTCTCCACTGCCTCTGACCATAGAGGAAGACAGAGAATTCACCTACCCCTCTGATGTCCTCGTGCCTCCTGTTGGAAACTACTTTGATCTGCCTCGGATCAGACTGCCTCCAGGAATCATGATAAAGCTCAGGGAAATTTCTGGGCGTGCTAGACCTCAATTTAGACCAAGTATAAAGTATGTTGCTGTGTAGTGTTTTACTTTTCCCAATATATCTGACTGATTTCCATTGTGATCACAGAGAAGTGATTCAGCCAGACGTGATGGAGGAAATGGTGGTATCTTGTGTTATTAAGCACTTGAACTTGGTTGATGCACTGCAGTCTCTAATAAATTTCCAATATCAAGAAGAACATGCTGAAGAATATGATTTATTATGTAAAATTATGGGAGAGACCTTTAAGAAACTCAATGCCATGGAGAGACAGCTGCAGGTAAATGTCTGATAACTGTTGGAAACAATTTCTTATTTTGCATCTATTTTAATGTATTTATTAGAGTGTTGCAGAACTGGAACAAAAATGGCAAAGTGAAGTTGATGATGCCATGCAGGGGAAACTGGAGAACAACATGCCTTTCTTTTATGATTACCATTTTAATGAGGTGAGCAAATTGTATGATTTGTCACTGGGGTACAGATTCTGCATACCATCTTTTTTTTCTTTAGAACAAAATGAAAGAACTAGAACTTTTATGTTCAATGAAGGAAGTCTCCTTTGATGGGAATGATCTTGAAAACATGGTCCTATCACTGAGGTTAGTCGTATTAATAACTATTAAGGCTATTAACAACTCAATGCACATCAGTCTTTCTTTATAGGGAGAAGTTCCTACAAGAAGTGAATTCTCTTATTCAGAAACCCTCACACCCACTGGCTAAAACAAAGACGTTAGTGAAGAGTTTAATGAACCGAGCCGAGCTGTTGCTGCATGTCACCATCGCAGCCCAGTCGGGCCTCACGAGAAGCATCTCTGGGACCCCTGCTGAAACACCAGGTACTGCTCAAAGATAGCCCCTAATCGGCTTCAATGTCAGCCTTTTTATTCCTTTTTTTTCTAGCTTGTAAATCAGCTTCTGAAACAAAAGTGATATCTCACGCTGTCAGGCAGCCTGTTTTTCTTCGCAGCATGTCAGCTCCTTCTGACCTGGAAATGATTGGTAATGAAGATTTGGAATTTACTAGAGCAAATCAGAGGTAAATGGCTAATGGCCGGGGTTGGGTTCCCACGTCTTGCCAGTCTGTTCTGTGTTCCCCGTAGGCGTCGCCACGTGACCAGCCACCGCAGCAGCTCCTTTACACTCCTGCAGTCGCTGGCCATTGAGGACAGCAGGGACAAGCCCACCTACAGTGTCCTGCTAGGGCAGCTGTTTGCTTTCATCGGCACCAACCCTGACCAAGCTGTACGTCACATTTTGCGGGCTCCAGATGAATAAGGAGTCAGGTGTCCCTCCTTGTGTGTTTCAGGTGTCCAGCAGCAGTTTCCTTTTGGCTGCACAGACAAGGTGGCGGCGGGGAAACACTCGCAAGCAGGCACTGGTGCACATGCGGGAATTGCTGACAGCTGCCGTACGAGTCGGGGGAGTGACGCATCTTGTGGGTCCAGTGACGATGGTCCTTCAGGGAGGACCCAGGTTAGTTGTTTCTGTTAGTTTATACTGTCCTTAGGAAGCCTGAGCTTTGGTTTCTCTTTCACAGAATTGAAGAACTCACATGTGGTGGGATGGTCGAGCAGGTCCAGGAAGCCTTTGGCGAGACCATGACCTCTGTTGTGTCTCTGTGTGCTCGTTACCCTATCGCTTGCGCAAATAGCATTGGACTCTTATGTACCATACCTTACACCAGGTAAGTACGGAAAGGCCTTTTGTTGTATGTAATTTATCTAGTGTAATCCATGACCCTTTGTCAGGAGCGAAGAGAAGTGCCTGGTACGCAGTGGCCTTGTGCAGCTCATGGATCGACTGTGTAGCTTGAGCAATCAGACCGAGTCCAGCTCCAGTGAGAAACAGACCAAGAAGCAGAAGGTGGCCACCATGGCCTGGGCTGCCTTCCAGGTGCTTGCCAACCGCTGTGTTGAGTGGGAAAAAGAGGAAGGTGAGATGCCAGACTCCTTTCTAGAGCTCACTCAATCTCTTTTTTTCTTTCTTTAACTGTGAAGGTGGCTCCACAGAGGCTGTGCACTCAGGTCTGGCCCGGCAGGTGTCCAGCCTTCTCACTAACCATCTTGCCCGAGCCACAGAGTGCTGTGGCAACCAGGCTGCTGGGAATGACGCGCTCCAGGATGTCCTTAGTCTTCTCAATGATCTCTCAAGGTATGCAAGGTCCAGCCTGGAGCTCTGGGAGAGCACTGTGTACCTTTTCTTCCTTTTTTCCCAGGAGCCACATAGGTAAAGCCATCCTGAGCCAGCCAGCTTGTGTGTCCAAACTCCTCTCCCTGCTGCTTGACCAACGCCCGTCTCCAAAGCTAGTCCTTATTATTCTCCAGCTGTGCCGGGCGGCGCTGCCCCTGATGAGCGTAGAAGACTGTGGAAACGTGGAGCTCCCACCCTGGAGCTACTCTGTCCCCTCCTTAAACAGTGAGCAGGAGGATCCCAGCGACCCAGCTTCCAAGATCGCCTCCCTGCTCTTAGCAAAGCTGGCAGATTATGTGGTTCCAGGTGAGAAGCTCCTCAACAGGAGAGTAGCATGGTTTCCTGAATGAGCTTTGTTTTTTGCTTAAAGGATGTCAGACAGTTCTTTCTCCAACCGCTTCTGAACCTGACACCACATTGACAAAAACCAGTCCCAAGAATTCCTTGAAAGGAGATAAAGATCCTGGAGAAGAGAGTGAGGCTGTGGATGGCAAGCTCTCGATATTTATCCACAAGCGGGAAGACCAGTCATCCCATGAAGTCCTCCAGCCATTGCTAAGGTGACCATAATGATTGTGATAGCTACACATCCGTGTGCTGTGTTCTCTGCCTGCCTTTTTTCAGTAGTTCAGAAGGACGGCCCTTCCGACTTGGTACTGGCGCCAACATGGAGAAAGTTGTGAAGATGGATCGAGACATGACCAAGGTAACCTCATGAGGTTAAAACGATGAAACCCGGAATCTTCTCAGCGTCTTCAACCTCACCCCAGGGTGGCTGTTGCGAAGTGATTACAGAAGAGGCTGCAGCCGCCCTGCGGAAAGCCACCAAGTGGGCACAGTCAGGCCTCATCGTCAGCATTGGGCCACCTGTAGAGTCTATCAACCCAGAGACTGTGAGTGGACTATCCACAGGCGACAAAAAGAAAACTGCCCAAACTTCCATTTGCCGAGAGAGGAACTCGGAGCTTGCAAGGTAAACCTTCCACAGGTAGGAGCTGTCCACACGCACTGACACTTTTTCCTGTTGACACTTGCAGGACTGATCCTGTGCGTCCCTTCATCAGTGGGCATGTGGCAAACAGCATGGCTGCAGAAGTGATCGCCTTGCTACATAGCTTGCTCATGGCACCTGAATCAAATGCTGCTCAAATATGGACCACAACAGCAGAGAAGGTTAGCGCAGTGTTGCTACTCAACTGAGAAAAACTCCTAGTGCACGGGCTGCTTCTATATTTAGGTTCTGTCTAGAGCACTGATGTACATTCCACAATTGGGGAAATACGCAGAAAGCATTCTGGAAAATGGCAGCAGCAGTGGCAGGAAACTTGCCAAACTTCAGAGAATTGCACGCCAGGCCGTTGCCGCACTGTGTGCACTTGGAGGCTTCAAAGAGACAATCAAGATAGGATCCGAGGTTCAGGTACCAACCACCATGTTCCCCAAATCATTGCTGGTTGGTAGTGCTAATCTATGTCTGTCTCCAGGTTTTAGGTAGAGGAATTTCAGGAAGCATTGGAGTAGTGGCTTCTATCAATGAACAGGAAGGTATAGCTACAGTCAGATTCCCACCCATAGACTGTAGAAAGACTTCGCAAGCGTCAGACACATTGACTATTCCATTGTCTAGACTTTGTGTTCCAAGATCAGAGGTAAGGTGATTTTTAAATGCTTTGTAAAATGTAACTTTTTGCCATGCCCCCCCACCGCCATCAGGCATTGCCTCTTCATAAACTGTCCATTACTGAGAAGGTAGTACAGGCAGTCCAGTCCATGTTGCTTCCTCAGGAGGGAAGTCTCTCTATTCACACCTCACTTCCTGCAACAGGAGATGGGTCAGCTCCTGTGATGGCAGTCGTTCGGCTCCTTGCTGAAATAAGGACAAGGTGAGTACCCTCCCCACATTGCCTTATGTGCTCTTTGAAATATTGTAAATCTTTTAACATTAAGAGCATGCCTGGTCATGGCCCAGCTTTTAGAAGACAGCTTATTTTGTGAAGAATTCATACAACAATGTCCAGCAGCTGTTGAAGTTCTTAACCTAGTAGCCCAGGAATGTAGTGCTGGTGAGTACCTGAACTTGCCTTACCACCCTGTTGTTTTCACAGATTCAACATGTGCCCTCTACAGGAGAGCGACTTGCAGTTGTGGAGGTACAGTGTGAACGGCTGAGGATGCTCTACCGGGACTGTGCTCGGCCCCCACCACCTCCTTTGCAGGCTGACCGAAGACAGGTGAGCCCTCTGCGGTGCTTCGCGCCTCCTGCCTACTGAATATGGGTTTTTCTCCCTGATGCAGCCCAAAGAGATTACTTGGAGCCCCTCGCGAGTGTTTCCGCCTGTTCGAGCCTGCATGTTCTCATCTCACCTTACCTCAGTCACCTTCCTGGCTGACCCCAGCGCTGGGGGAGGCCTGCCCCGGGGCACTTTTATCTATGCCACTTCACCACTGCCAGTTCAGGTGAGACATCACATGACACACTGTCTTTTGCACTGATTGCTGCTCTCTTCTGGCATCTCTTCAGGCCCCGTCTTTTTACTGGGAAATTGAAATCGTTTCCTATGGAGACACCGATGATGACACCGGACCCATAGTTTCCTTTGGCTTCACTACAGAAGCAGAGAAGCGAGATGGGGCTTGGACTAATCCAGTGGGCACTTGTCTTTTCCATAAGTAAGTAAAAGAAGTAGCTCAGTGTGACAGAGTCTTTGACCTCCCTTCTTTGTATTTTTCATAGCAACGGCCGAGCCGTGCACTATAATGGCTCCAGTTTGTTACAGTGGAAGAGCGTTCGCTTAGACGTGACTCTCTCCCCCGGTGAGTGCAGTGGGAGCTTTTCCACCCTGTGTAAATATGTTTTCCTTCCCGTTCTCTGCTATAGGTGACGTGGCAGGAATTGGCTGGGAGAGAACTGAGGGGACTCCACCTCCTCCGGGACAGCCAGCCAAGGGCCGGGTGTACTTCACATACTGCGGGCAGCGCCTCTCACCATATCTTGAAGACGTCTCTGGTGGCATGTGGCCAGTGGTTCACATTCAGAAAAAGGCAGGTTACCTTGTTGGGAAAGGAAAACAAATTTTCCAAATCCTTCATTTGGTCTCCTTTCCAGAACACCAAAACCCGAGCTAACTTTGGCTCCCGGCCGTTTGCCTACGCGGAAGGGCAGGCCCACCGCAATGCTGCTGACCTGTGCACTGACCTAGCAGAAGAGATCAGCGCTAACTTTGAGGCCCTGCCTTTCGCCATGGCATCTGACAGTGACAATGATGCTGGCACCAGTATTGCATCAGACCCAGGCACTCATGGGCCACCATGCCGGATTGCTGCCGTGGCCACCGCTCAGCAACGTAAGTCACCTCCTGGAACTTACTGCCTCCATTTAGAATTCGCTGTCCTTGTGCTCTGTTACAGAATATGATAGTGACACCTCCTGTCATTATAAAGTCGAGCTCAGCTATGAGAATTTCATCACCTCTGGCCCAGACCCTCACCCGCCTCCCATTGCAGATGATGAAAGCGATGATGATGACGATGATGACATCCCTCAGGTAAGAGACCCACAGGCTTAGATCAGGACTCATTCTCTGTTCATGAGGTTCCTTCTGCTTCCAGGAGGACCACTACGCCCTGCTGGTGAAAGCATGGGAGACCAAGGTTTTTCCTACCATCCGAAGACGCTTCCGCAATGAAGCAGAGCGGAAATCGGGCCTGGACCAGATAAAGGGGGCCTTACAACTAGGTCTGGTACTTTTTGTTCTGCTAAGGAGGTTAGGGGAGTTACCCTGTGCTGTTATATTTTTTAGGTATGGTGGATATTGCCCGACAGACGGTTGAATTTCTCTACGAAGAGAATGGTGGCATCCCAAGAGACCTTTATCTTCCCACCATTGAAGACATTAAAGACGAAGCAAACAAGTTCACAATTGATAAAGTTCGAAAAGGTTTTGCTTTCCTCCTTACTCGACCTATGAAATCCTGAAAAACTTCTCCCTCTACACTCCTCAGGTCTCACAGTAGTAACCCGCTCTCCAGACAGCAATAATGTAGCCAGCAGTGCTGTTGGAACTGCTCTGCCAAAATTTGCCATCCGAGGGATGCTGAAAACCTTTGGGCTTCATGGAGTCGTCTTAGATGTTGATTCAGTGAGTGAACAGCCATTCTGATTAATAAGCTAGCACAAACAGACATTTTCTTTTCCTATTGTAGGTGAATGAACTGGTGCAGGTAGAAACGTACCTCCGCAGTGAAGGTGTGCTGGTGCGATACTGGTATCCTATTGACATGTTGGAAAGGCCCCCAGCAGGCTACCGAAGGACTGCCACCAATGGGCTGGTCACACTGGACAATACCAACCTTCAAATTCACAGGTACAATTGGGCCCTTCTTTCTACTGGGTCACTTTGAGTATCTCACCCACCTTTTCCCTTGCAGGGAGCTGCTGCGCTGCGAGGCTGCGCTGGCCAGGCTGTACTGCCGCATGGCCCTGCTCAATATCTTCGCCCCGAAGTTGCCTCACTTGTTCACTCGCCTCTTCCACATCCCTGCCATCCGGGACATTACCCTGGAGCACCTGCAACTGCTGTCCAATCAGCTCCTCGCACCTCCTCTCCCAGGTAAAACTTGGCTTTGCTGCTGTCACTCTGGACTTGTCAACTTCTGTTTCCTTTCCGTCCCCAGACGGCACCATCAGCTCCAGCTCGATCCTCCTGGCGCAGTCTTTACAGCATTGCATCCATTCCCAGAACTGCTCCGCCACGGACCTCTTTTACCAGGGCAACTCCCAGACAGTGAGAGAGTGGCTCAACGTGGCCATCACCCGGACCCTGCACCAGGGCGAGGAGAGCCTTTTAGAGCTGACGAAACAGATCTGCTCTTTCCTGCAGGTAGAAGTCTAAAGCTCATGTTCCTGCAGTGTCGTGGCTTTCCTTATTCAGTGTCTCTTTGCAGACAGCACCAGAGCAGTTCCCCTCCGAAGAGTTCCCAATTTCCGAATCCAAAGTCAACATGGACGTGAATTTCCCCGGGGCAGCTTTTGTTGTTGTGTCTTGTAAAGAAAGTCAATCTGGATTCCGCAAAGAGTAAGTTGCCTGTTCTCAAGAAGATGGTGATGTGTATTAACACCCACCCATCCCTCCTTCTCAGCTCCTCTCTGTACAAGGCACCGTGGGCACGGGTGCTCGTATATGGCCTCGGCCACAAAGTGAAGCGAAATGGCCAGCTGAACCTCATCGAGGCCGCCTGTTACCCGCGGGACGCGTCCCCAGCCAACACTGGGCTTGCACCTCCCCCCACCGCTGACCAGTACCCCTCTGTGGTCCTCTCCACAGACAGGGTCCACATCAAACTGGGTGAGTCTCCAGCAGCTTGTCATGATGAGAACTCATCTGCTTTCTTCCTGGGTGCTTCTTGCAGGGGTGTCTCCACCTCCTGGAGCAGTCCTGGTGTTACATTCCCTGCCCCTGGAGTTCCCACTGGCTATGGCCTTCGCAGAGCAGCTGCTGTCCTGGAAATCAGAGGACAGTGAAGGGAAGTCCGAAGATGAGCCTGACACCATTCCGACATCCGTCCTCCTGCAGGTGGTGGAGCTGCTAGGTGAGGCTGCCTTCCCTGGGGATCGGAATCTAGTAATTACTGTTACTATTTTCATTTGCCTCAGGAAACTTCTTGTGGACCACGGACATGGCAGCCTGCGTGAAGGAGCTTGTTTTCCATCTCCTGGCAGAGCTCCTGCGCACGGTGCACACCCTGGAGCAGAGGCGGCACCCCGCTGGCCTGTCCTCCTCAATCGCCCTCCAGCTGAACCCCTGCCTGGCCATGCTGATGGCCTTGCAGTCGGAGCTCCACAAGCTGTACGACGAGGAGACGCAGAACTGGGTCTCAGGCGGCGCCTGCGGGGGCTCCGGGGGGGCGGCGGCCGGTGACCAGGGCAGGTTCTCTACGTATTTTCATGCACTCATGGAAGGGTGCCTGGCTGTGGCCGAAGTGACCCTGCCTACTAACATGAGTGTCACAGCCAGTGGGGTGACCTCAGCGACCGCCCCAAATCTCAGTGACTCGTCCTCCTCCTCCTCGTCCTCCCCAGGACAGACCCCACAGAGTCCCAGCCTCCTCTCCAAGAGGAAAAAAGTCAAGATGAAGCGGGAAAAGGCCTCCTCGTCGGGCAAGCGCCAGTCTTCCCGCACCGTGGACTCGGACCCCACCGTGCTCAGCATCGGAGGCAGCAAGCCCGAGGACATGCTGTGGTTCCACCGCGCACTCACCCTGCTCATCATCCTCCGCCACCTCACCAGGAAGGACCCACAGGGGCTGGGCGTGACGAGTGACGCCATCGCCGATGCCTGCCAGGCCCTGGTGGGCCCCACCGCCCACAGCCGCTTGCTGGTGATCTCCGGGATCCCCACCCACCTGGACGAGGGCGTAGTCAGAGGCGCCATCCGCAAGGCCTGCAACGCCCACGGCGGGGTCTTCAAAGACGAGATCTACATCCCGCTGCAGGAAGAAGACACCAAGAAGCCAAAAGACAAGGCCGAGGGCGGGGACGGGAAAGTTGAGCCCGAGAAGACACTGGCCTTCCCCGGCACAGACAGCATGGAGGTCAGCACGTCCAGCAGCCTGACCCCCGCCATGAGCATCAGCGCCTCCGCCTCCACCAGCCAGGCCTCCATCTGCAGCTCGCAGGGCATCTCCCAAACCGTCAGCGACCTCTCTGTGGATCCGCTGCCTGCCGGCCTCGAGCTGCCCATCCCTCCGGGCCTGTTGGAGCCCCACGCGGTGTCCAGCCAGGAAAGCCTGGACATTTCCCTGTGCAGCACCGGCAGCCTGGGCAGCCTGGGCAGCCTGGGGGAGCCCCTGGACAATGCAGAGACGGCCTCGGTGTCGGACATGGGCTCCATGTACACAGTCACTTCCCTGGACAACCAGCCCCTCGCCGCCCGCCCCATCAAAGGCTTCGCAGTCGTGGAGGTAACAGCTTTCAAGCCTCTGCAACCACTAAATCAAATCCTGACCCTGTTCTCTGTTCACACAGATAAGATCCCGAGCCAAAATTGAGAAAATTCGAGCAAGTTTATTTAACAATAATGACTTGATTGGTTTGTCAAGTTTGGATGGTGAAGATGAATTGATGGAAATGTCAACAGAAGAGATTCTAACCGTGTCTGTAGTAAATCAGAGTCTCTTTGATACTCAAGGGAGCCCAGGGTTAGAAGATTATTTCAATGATAAGTCAATTAAAGGTGGGTTCTGGATTTGTTTTTAATCTGTAGACCAGAATTGTTTTGCCCCCTCTCCATCCAACAGGGGAGAAGCTGGTGCCCGGAGCCAGAGAGGTTCTGACGGAGATATTTAAGAGTTGTGCCCATTCAGAGCAGACGCTGAGCCTGACACCAGCGAAGCCCATCAGAGTCTCTGACATTTATCTTAGCAAAGAGCAGATCAACTCCCAGACCCCAGGCAACCTCCTCCACCTCTTCTTCACCAATGTCCGGCCGCCAAAAAAGGTGCTGGAGGATCAGCTCACCCAGGTAGCTGCCCGTCCCCACCATACCCAGGCCGGGAGAGCCTCCCCGCTGCCTCTGTGCTCCACAGATCCTGAGGAAGTATGGCGTGCCAAAGCCCAAGTTTGACAAGAGCAAGTACAGCAAGGCCGGGAAGGAGCAGCACCCCGTGAAGGTGGTGAGCACCAAGCGGCCTATCACCAAGCCGCCCGCCAAGGACAAGGCTGTGCTCAACAGCGTCAGGTGCGTGCCCCAAGGAGCCTGGGCAGCCCAGCCATTAGTCTAATTCCAGTGCTTTGGTCTACAGCAGGACTGCCTTAAGTGAGAAGAAGCCAACTGTGAAGCCAAAATCACCAGAAAAGAGCAAACCAGATGAAAAGGACCCAGAAAAGTCACCTACCAAAAAACAAGAAGGTGAATGAGCAGACGGGGCCTGGAGTGGGCTGCCAGATTCCTCACACTGAACCCTTTCCACCAGTCCCTGAGGAAAAATACCTGACGCTGGAAGGATTTCACAAATTTGTTATTGACCGAGCCAGGCAAGATATCCGTAGCGTCTGGAGGGCGATCTTGTCCTGTGGTTACGATCTTCACTTTGAGAGGTAAGAGGGTTACCCCTCGACTCAGTTGGCACCTTTGCCCCTCTCCCCCTGTCCCCACCCCAAGGTGCGCATGCATCGATGTCCGACATGCACAGAAGGCCTCAAGAAAGTGGACCCTGGAGATGGACGTGGCACTTGTGCAGTACATCAACCAGCTATGCCGCCACCTCGCCATCACACCCGCACGGCTCCATCCCCATGAGGTGTACCTGGACCCCGCGGATGCTGCTGACCCCAGAGTGGCCTGTCTCCTGAGTATGTGGCCCTGGGCCTATCCCCTCCCCTGCAGATCTCAGCCTGACTGCTCCTGCGCCCTCAGACGTGCCCATCGAGAGCCTGCGCCTGCGCTTCGCCTTGCTGCAGTCCCTCAACACCACACTGGAGACCTTCTTCCTGCCCCTGGTGGAGCTGCGCCAGACACCCATGTATACCCACAGCATCGCCGCCCTGCTGAAGGAGGCCAAAGGTCAGTGCCTGCACCTGCCCTGGCCCTGCAGGCACCCAAGCCTCTCCCACGTTCCTCTCCTTAGGGCTGATCTTCTATGACACGAAGGTGACCGTGATGAATCGAGTGCTGAATGCCACTGTGCAGAGGACAGCGGACCACGCGGCCCCTGAGATCACCTTGGACCCACTGGAAATTGTGGGAGGTGGGGTTGGCTGCGGAGAGCAAAAAATGCAAGGGTGCTTTGATCAGCTCATCTCACTTTCCAGGGGAAATCAGAGCTTCTGAAAACTCCTACTTCTGTCAGGCTGCCAGGCAGCTGGCCTCAGTGCCGTCGTCTCAGCTCTGCGTCAAGCTGGCCAGTGGCGGTGACCCCACATATGCCTTCAACATCCGCTTCACTGGCGAGGAGGTCCATGGCACCAGTAAGTGGTGGCCCGCCAGGCTCCACGCTGGACCAGGTGCCCATGTGTCTCGTCTGTCCTACAGGCGGCTCTTTCCGCCACTTCCTGTGGCAGGTGTGTAAGGAGCTGCAGAGTTCCTCGCTGTCGCTGCTGCTGCTGTGCCCCAGCTCAGCTGTCAATAAGAACAAGGTAGGCAGAGGCCGGGAGGAGGCTCCACGCCCCCAGGTCACCTCATGCCCACCTCCACTTCCAGGGCAAGTATATCCTGACCCCGAGCCCCATCACCTACGGGGAGGAGCAGCTGCTGCACTTCCTGGGGCAGCTGCTGGGGATTGCAATTCGGGCAGACGTCCCGCTGCCCCTGGACCTCCTGCCCTCCTTCTGGAAGACGCTGGTGGGCGAGCCCTTGGACCCTGAGCAAGACCTGCAGGAAGCGGATATCCTCACCTACAATTACGTCAAGAAGTTTGAGAGCGTGAGTGCAAGGCACAGTTCTGGGGGGCTGCAATAATGAGCCTCGCTCTGCCTCCACCCTCCAGATCAATGATGAGACCGAGCTGGAGGCCCTGTGCGCTGAGATCGCCTCCCAGCACCTGGCCACGGAGAGCCCTGACAGCCCCAACAAGCCCTGCTGCAGGTTCACCTACCTGACCATGACGGGCGAGGAGGTGGAGCTGTGCAGCCGGGGCCGGCACATCCTTGTGGCGTGAGTGTGTGCGCGTGTCAGGGGCTGGCAGGTTCTCCCTCACCTGTGCTCCTCACCCGGGCAGGTGGGAGAACAAGGACATCTACGCGGCAGCCATCCGGAGCCTGCGGCTGCGGGAGCTGCAGAATGTGGAGTGCGTGACGGCCGTGCGGGCCGGCCTGGGCTCCATCATCCCCCTGCAGCTGCTGACCATGCTCAGCCCACTGGAGATGGAGCTGCGCACCTGCGGCCTCCCCTACATCAACCTCGAGTTCCTCAAGGTAGACATCCCAGGGCCAGGCTGGGCGGGGAGGGGCTCCTGACACCTGGACCTCTCCTCCCCAGGCCCACACCATGTACCAAGTGGGGCTGATGGAGACGGACCAGCACATCGAGTTCTTCTGGGGGGCCCTGGAGATGTTCACCCAGGAGGAGCTGTGCAAGTTCATCAAGTTTGCCTGCAACCAGGAGCGCATCCCGTTCACCTGCCCCTGCAAAGATGGGGGTCCCGACACTGCCCATGTGCCCCCGTACCCCATGAAGATCGCCCCCCCAGATGGCACAGCAGGTACCGCCCTCCCCTGGCCATGTCCCAAGTAGCAACCCTCTGATGCTGGCTCGGTTTCTTGTAGGTTCCCCAGACTCTCGCTACATCCGCGTGGAGACCTGCATGTTCATGATCAAGCTTCCCCAGTACTCCTCTCTGGAAATCATGCTGGAGAAACTTCGTTGTGCCATTCACTACCGTGAAGACCCCCTCAGTGGCTGATGGGAGGGAGCCCCAGAATTAGGCTGTCACTGAGGCACCCACTCTGCTGGCTTGGGAAGCCACCACTGCGGCCCGTCCCTCCAGGGCCCTGCGTGAGGAGTTGGCAACATTTTGCTTTTCCAAACTTTCGTCCACATTCCAGGGCCTCCTGGAAGACTTAACCTTTTGTCTTTGTACGTTTCGTGATGGGTTGGTTCTTTTGCTGCCTGTTTGTGGTCTATTTGTAGGATAGTTTAGTTCCCAGACAGTTTGTGTCTAATTTGATCTTCTTGGACATTGTCCCTCATGGCCACCAGATTCTAATGCCATAAGGCCCCAGCTGGTTCCCCATCACAGAACCACCCAGCAGGAAGCCGGGGGTACAATGACCTCGGCCACACAGAGCGCTCGTGCTTTCAGCAGAGCGCCTCCACAGACAAGCCTGTGGCCAGCCCTGCCCTCCAGCCTCGAGCTGGAGTTGCTCCAGAGGCAGCCCCAGCAGGCCTCCCTCCACATAGAGGTGGCTGGGCCAATTGCCCAAACACGTGAGACACACAGGGAGCTTTATGTGTTCATCTTCCTGCTTTAGAACTTGCTCCCGGTCTTGGTTTTTCTGAGGAAAAGCCCACAGTGGTTCCCCTGCCCCTCCCATACCTCCCTATCTGCCGTCTGTCTCTTTGGGCCCTGGTCTGACAGTTTTCATCTGAGGCCTCCTCGGGAGCAGGAGACTTAAGGGTTCATCCCGACCTTAGTTCACAGAGCCTAGCTGGGTGCATCCCAGCCGCAGGGGGTGAGAAGACACCCAGAGATGGGGGACAATGCTCAGGTGGGGGCCTCCTCCGAGACTCTGGTTGAGAGGAAAGCACATGATTCAAGCCTACCCCACAAAAAAGGAGCACAAAATGCTCAGAAATGGCCCTTCCTCCCTGCAGTGACGTAGGACAAGGGAAAGGGCCACACCCATTTTCAAAAGAGTGGACTGAGGTGCTCTGCTCAATTTGGGGTCTGCTTTAGTGACCCAGACACTCAAGTCCAGATGGAGACTCCAGGGGGGTCCTTCTGCCCCTCTGGCCAGCCCCACCCAGCACTCCCCATCACCCCATGTAAGTGTGTATGCCAGGGCTGAGCTGCCTCCAGGCTCACCCACTGCATCTTTGCCCCAAATAGGTCTTTGTCCAGTGGTACTTTGTTCATGAGCAGCACAGGCCATCTTGTTGGACACTGTCACTTTGGGCCTTGCCAGGTCTCACAGAATCACATCGCTGTATTTATTGTATAATATTGTGAATATTGGAAGTTTTGAGTGAGTGCTGTCTAGAAGGTTTTGGAGTGTGGATGCTGGTCCAAGAAAGAAGATGTGCCCTGGCCTGCTGGAAAGATTGTGAATTCTAGAGATAGAGCCGTTAGCATCCATCTCCTCCCTGTAACTCTTAGGAAATGCATCAAGGACCATTATAGAAAGGATCCCCTGACCTAAGGATGAAATCGACCTAGGGTTAATCATGACAGCTGCATCAGTTGTATTGGATGCAAGTCAACTCTGGAGGTGAGTGCCCGCAAGCAGTTCCCCTGCTTTGAAAGAAGATGGTCAGCCCGCTGCCTCCCCAGCGGCCACAGCTCCTTTGAGTGTGGGGGGTCACAGCCAGGATGTATTCCTGACAATAAGGATCCTTTTATTTTCATTTCTGCATAATGAAAGAGCCTTTCGATTTATTAGAAGTGGTTTTTCCTCCCTACATCTTTAAATTCTTGGTTCTCTTTAGTCCTCATCCCTTGAATGGACTTGTCAGCTACCTCCCCAGGAGGAGTTCAGAAGCTTCTGTTGGCCATCACTTGAGTAGATGACAAGCTGTAAGGTATCTGCTGCTAACGTGGCTGCTTCTCCGAGAGCACATTGAGGTCCAGACAGATCCAAACCTTGGCCCTAAAAAATGTGTGCTGTAAAGTTACTTGATGTATATTTATTATAATTATTTATGGTTGCATTTAACAAACTTTTCATTCAATCTGATGCTATTTACACCATGCTGTGTAAAGGAAGCTCACTAAAGGAAAAAAGTCACACCAATAAATAACCTTCATCTAATTTTGATTTACCTTAAGAGTTGTGTGATCATCTACTCTTGCTGAGCAAGTTCAAAGGCTGGCATGCTTGGATGGCTCTGATATTTAAGTGCTGCCAAGTGGCTAGGAATTAAAGTGTTTCTAATTATTATGGTCTCTTGGCATTTGACGTGATTCTTAC